CCAGACCCCAAGAGAGGGTTCTTGGATCTCACACACTCTATGACTCCATAGAGTAAAGTGAAAGCAAGTTTATTAGGAAAGTAAAGGAAGAGAGAGGGGCTACTCCATAGGCTAGGCAGCAGCATAGGCTGCTCAGCTGCTTATACTTACTGTTACTTTTTGACATATGCTAAACTAGCAGTGGATTATTTATGAGTTTTCCAGGAAAGGGGTGGGCAATTCCCAGAACTGAGGGTTCCACCCCTTTTTAGACCATACAGGGTGACTTCCTCATGTTGCCATGGCATTTATAAACTGTTATGGTGCTAGTGGGAGTGTCTTTTAGCACGCTAATGCATTATAATTAGCACATAATGAGGAGTGAGGACAACCAGAGGTCACATTTGTTGCCCTCGTGATTTTGGCTGGCTTGGGCTGGCTTCTTTACAATATGCTGTTTCATCAGCAAGGTCTTTGTGCTCTGTACCGTGTGCGGACCTCCTAACTCATCTGCAACTAAGAATACCTTAACCTCCTGGGAACGCAGCTGGCTTCAGCCCTATTTTACCCATCCCCTATTCAAGATAGAGTAGCTTTGGTTTGATCGCCTCTGACAGCATGATTTTGGCTCATTGCAGCTTTGACTTCTCCCCGGCTCAAGTGATCCTCCTGCCTCAGCCCCCCAAGCAGTTGGGACAATAGGCACATGCCACCACACCCAGCTAATTTTTGTATTCTTCTTGTGTGTAGAGATGGGGTTTGCCACATTGCCCAGGCTGGTCTTGAACTCCTGGGCACAAGCTATCTGCCTGCCTCGGCCTCCCAAAGTGCTGGATTACTCGTGTCAGTCACAGTGCCCTGCCCAACAACTTTTAATTATCTCTCATGCTTCTCTATCAATTAGGTCCTCAGCTGAGTCGTTCTGCTATATTGCATCAGATGTCAGCTGGTTCTGCAGTCATCTGGAGGCTCTGCTGGTAGAACTCCCAGCACACTTCACTCAAATGGCTGGCTGCAGCTGGTGCTAGTTATGGTCTGGGATCTCAGATGAGGCTGCTAAGCCGAATGTGTTGTTACTCCTTTACATCGTCTCTCCACATGGCTTGAACTTCTCACAGCATGCCTGCTGGATTCGAAGAGATGGCATTCAAGTGCTTAAAAATGTAAGCAAATCTCTTAATATTCAGTCTTAGTAGCCTTTCTGCCTTCTGCCATGAGATGTTGCAGCAAGAAGACCCTCACCAGGTGCCAGCGTCTAGACATTGGATTTTCCAGCCTCCAGAACTGTGAGAAATTATTTTTTTCTTTATAAACTACCTAAACAACAACATAAACTTCTTTTCCTCAAAGTACTTCTAGTCTAGTTGGAGAAACAACCTAGAAAATGCACCAACAAATGGGGCACAATAACTACTCTGAGAGAGAGTGGCACACAGTGGACGCAAAGAAGAGGTTCCTGATGCAGCTGGGAAGAGTCTACATGGGCCTCTAGCAGGAGAAGATACTGGTCTTGAGTTTGGAGACTAAGTAAGCATCTCCAGGTAAGGTGTGCCATGAAACAAGTAAAGCATACTCTCTCTCTTTTCTAATACTGATTTGTTGCAGTGTCGAATAGGTACCTGGGTCAACTCCACACACTTCTCACTCTTCACTGGACCTCTGGTACAAGATTGAGAGGATTCCTATTACTTACAAACAGACTAGGTATTAAAACAAAAAGATTCCCGAATAGAGTGTGTTTTCTGTCTCTCATGTCTGATTGGTTTAGTTCATCTGGCTCTCCATGAATGTCCTGCTTTTCTGGAAAACCTTCTTGCTGTATAACCAAGGGCCAGAGTATCACTACCTCCACCAGATGTTGGGGGTAAGTAAGGTGAACTTGGATAATCTGGTGGAAACTGTGTGCTGACCTTGCCTTATTTGTTCAGCTAGGATTGTGTCTAAGCAGAGCCTCAGCATCTGTTCTTAACCTCAACTGCAGCCTTATCCTTTTACCCATGTGCCGAACACTCTTGGCTTACCTCCGAGGATCACAGAAGGTAAGAAAAAACAGTCCTACTTTCAAATTCCATATTTTTACCATATTAAATGATTTTTGTTTAGGTTCCAAGCAGGAGAACCAGGAGATTGTTGGATAAAAGCAGAACATTCCATATTACCTGTGGTGTTACTATCTGTATTTTCTCAGGTGAGAAAGCCACAAGATATTAAATAATTTGTCCCACTAACTTACCCCTGGTGTAATTCTGTAGGCGTGCATGTGGCTGCCCATCTGGTGAATGCCCTCAACTTCTCAGTGAATTACAGTGAAGACTTTGTTGAACTGAATGCAGCAAGATACCGAGATGAGGTGGGTGGTCTCTGTCTTCCCATTTTTCTTTCTTTAATCATTTATTTTTTTTTCTTTTTCTCAGGATCCTAGAAAACTTCTCTTCACAACTGGTAAGTTGTTATTCTTAGCCTTTTCTTTAGGTAAGTAAAAACCTACTTGTATACATTTTTATAGTTCCTGGCCTGACAGGGGTCTGCATGGTGGTGGTGCTATTCCTCATGATCACAGCCTCTACATATGCAATAAGGTAAGTGTCAGAATCAATTATTTTGATGTGTATAGCATTAAAATGAGTGTATTTGTTTTTGCAGAGTTTCTAACTATGATATCTTCTGGTATACTCATAACCTCTTCTTTGTCTTCTACATGCTGCTGACGTTGCATGTTTCAGGGTAAGTTTACAAATGTATGTATTTAAAACCATTCTCTGTTTGTTTGTTTTAAATGTAATTTTAGAGGGCTGCTGAAGTATCAAACTAATTTAGATACCCACCCTCCCGGCTGCATCAGTCTTAACCGAACCAGCTCTCAGAATATTTCCTTACCAGAGTATTTCTCAGAACATTTTCATGAACCTTTCCCTGAAGGATTTTCAAAACCGGCAGAGTTTACCCAGCACAAATTTGTGAAGATTTGTATGGAAGAGCCCAGATTCCAAGCTAATTTTCCACAGGTCAGATTAATTTTGTGTTTGATCTCCACAAATCTTGAAGTATATTTTCAAAAATTTGTCTTAGACTTGGCTTTGGATTTCTGGACCTTTGTGCCTGTACTGTGCCGAAAGACTTTACAGGTATATCCGGAGCAATAAGCCAGTCACCATCATTTCGGTCATGAGTCATCCCTCAGATGTCATGGAAATCCGAATGGTCAAAGAAAATTTTAAAGCAAGACCTGGTCAGGTGAGTCAGTGGTCAGCAACTTTTTAAATAGCCATTTAAAACTTATCTGTTTGTTGCTTTTTAGTATATTACTCTACATTGTCCCAGTGTATCTGCATTAGAAAATCATCCATTTACCCTCACAATGGTAAGAAACATATCTCTTGCTTTTTCACATTTTAATCACAATTGATTCTAGTATTTTTTTTTAGTGTCCAACTGAAACCAAAGCAACATTTGGGGTTCATCTTAAAATAGTAGGAGACTGGACAGGTATGTAGAACATACAGTTTTAAGATACATTCTCACAGCTTGATGTTTATTTTTCTTTTGACAGAACGATTTCGAGATTTACTACTGCCTCCATCTAGTCAAGACTCCGAAATTCTGCCCTTCATTCAATCTAGAAATTATCCCAAGTAAGCAAAAGGAGTTCACTGGGTTTTGATGATTTTTTCCCACCTTTTTCTGACTGCTCTACAGGCTGTATATTGATGGTCCTTTTGGAAGTCCATTTGAGGAATCACTGAACTATGAGGTCAGCCTCTGCGTGGCTGGAGGCATTGGAGTAACTCCATTTGCATCAATACTCAACACCCTGTTGTATGTCATTTTGATCTATTTTGTTAATCCAACTAATCACTATCATGTTATTTTCATTTTAAAGGGATGACTGGAAACCATACAAGCTTAGAAGACTATACTTTATTTGGGTATGCAGAGATATCCAGTCCTTCCGTTGGTTTGCAGATTTACTCTGTATGTTGCATAACAAGGTAACATTAGGGTTGGTTCTAGTTTTGCAATTTAATAAGTCTATTCCTTTTTCTGTCCTCTCAGTTTTGGCAAGAGAACAGACCTGACTATGTCAACATCCAGCTGTACCTCAGTCAAACAGATGGGATACAGGTATGTGGTTGATGTTATCGTAAATTAAACAATATCGAATAATGTAGTGCTTTCTTTTTGGCAGAAGATAATTGGAGAAAAATATCATGCACTGAATTCAAGACTGTTTATAGGACGTCCTCGGTGGAAACTTTTGTTTGATGAAATAGCAAAATATAACAGAGGGTAAGTACTATACCTCAAAAATTTGATATGTGCTGATTTTCCATTTTCTCTGCTCTTGTTCTAGAAAAACAGTTGGTGTTTTCTGTTGTGGACCCAATTCACTATCCAAGACTCTTCATAAACTGAGTAACCAGAACAACTCATATGGGACAAGATTTGAATACAATAAAGAGTCTTTCAGCTGAAAACTTTTGCCATGAAGCAGGACTCTAAAGAAGGAATGAGTGCAATTTCTAAGACTTTGAAACTCAGCGGAATCAATCAGCTGTGTTATGCCAAAGAATAGTAAGGTTTTCTTATTTATGATTATTTAAAATGGAAATGTGAGAATGTGGCAAGATGACCGTCACATTACATGTTTAATCTGGAAACCAAAGAGACCCTGAAGAATATTTGATGTGATGATTCACTTTTCAGTTCTCAAATTAAAAGAAAACTGTTAGATGCACACTGTTGATTTTCATGGTGGATTCAAGAACTCCCTAGTGAGGAGCTGAACTTGCTCAATCTAAGGCTGATTGTCGTGTTCCTCTTTAAATTGTTTTTGGTTGAACAAATGCAAGATTGAACAAAATTAAAAATTCATTGAAGCTGAAATTCCATTTTCTGTGTTGTGTATAAACAGAGTAGCTTTAATTTGCAAGCACTCCAGGCAAATATATTAGATGTTTGAAAACACAGCACAAGACTCTGTATTGATACGGGTACTTTGTGTCAATATCTAATCGTCTCCACTACTTATGCTAATACCTCTATTTGATATCTGAAGACTATATGCTAACTGAACCTTCCTCAAATGTTGTTATAGTATCTATTTTTATATATTTTTTTCTTTTTATTCCTCTCTCTAGGGAAATATGCCTTCCCTTAGCATGCATTAGACATAATGATTTAATAGGTCCCTTTCATCTTCATTTAAATCTATCACTATTGCATGGTAATGAAAATATTCCTACTATAAATTATAAAGGGATATATATATATGGATATATATATGTATATACACATATATATATACACACACACACACATATATATATATATATATATATATACACATATACTAATAACTTTTCCCTTTTTTCAGCATTTTTGTCTCTATTATTATTATTGTTTTTTTCCCAGGTAGGGTTTGTCTTAGGCTGTAGCCTCTAAGGATAGTTAGTTAATTTGCACTTTGAGACCAAAGGACATCATGTGTGTCAGTAGGGACTGAATATAAGATTTATCTCCTTTGCCACACATTGGTTTATGATGGAGACATTGAAAGTCTAGTCATATTCCTGAACAGTAAAACCTGTATTTTACCTTTTAAGTAAGAGGAAATATGATATTCTTATTCAAACTTAAGTTTAGAATCCAGAATATTACTGTCGCACTTTTTGGTATCCTGAGTTTCCATAGGGAACTATTGGGTTTAAAGTCACCGTTGGAACTACACTGTGTGATCTTATAAACTTATGTTCCCTGGCTATCATATTCTTGGCTCAGAACAATATTTCCCATTACTATCTTAAGAATTAAGGCATTCATGGCTCACGCCTGTAATCCCGGCACTTTGGGAGGCCAAGGCAGGTGGATCACGAGGTCAGAGTTCAAGACCAGCCTGACCAAGTTGGTGAAACCCCATCGCTACTAAAAATACAAATATTAGGCGGGTGTGGTGGCGGGTGCCTATAATCCCAACTACTCGGGAGACTGAGGCAAAGAATCGCTTGAACCCGGTGGGCGGAGGTTGCAGTGAGCCAAGATTGCACCACTGCACTCCAGCCTGGGTGACAGAGCAAGATTCCATCTCAAAAAAAAAAAAAAAAAAAAAAAAAAAGAATTAAAGCATTCATACAGTTTAGTGATTTTGTTTAGTAGTCGGCTATCAATTGCTATCAAATATAACACTGCTGAAATCAGCAGTGTGACTTACCTTGCCATTGTTAAAATGTTACATAAAACATAACATGATAGATGCTAAGGCCTTTTTTTGCTATAATTCACCAATAGCAATCAAGCATGCTAACCCATACTGAATGATATTTACTTGTAGATATTTCTTCCTTTCCTTGAAATTCTCCTTTCTATGGAAAGAAGATGAACCCAAAAAAGTGATAGGAAATGTGGAATGCTCATGCAGATTTAGCTCTGAAGGCATATTTAATAACTAGTATGTCTTGACAACAGTCTTTAGATTAAAAAGAATTTTCATGGAAACATTTAACAGAAAGAACTAGTAAAAAGACACTTTGAGTTAGTCCAGGCTTAATGTGCAATACTGACTCTATACTGATCATAATTTATTTATGCGATCATATTAATAGACCTAATTTCATTAAAACAGGTAGAAGATTTTTCAAAAGAAAGATGATGTTTCAAAGCTGGTCTGCCATTCTAGATGAGCCTCCTTGCTTATTTAAGTTCCAGTAGGTGTTCAAATGTTAAATGTTAAACATAGGTCATCTTTGCTTCTGCAGGGCTTCATCTTGCATGTTTAAGAGAACTTTGTTTTATTTTGAGGGATTATTTCTCTGGGGATCATTCTTATAATACAAGCCTTAAATCACTAATTTTAGTAGCAATAAATGTTAAAATTGAAATGGTGTCCTTGAAGTTTCTATAAGCTCACTAT